GCAGCGTGTCTGGAAATTTTGTTTGGTACCACAAGTAACACAAACAAACTTTCCCAGGCTCTTCCTTATTTAGTATGTTTTTATGTGGATGAATGTTATGGAAAACAAAAGTATTATAGGAAAATTAAAATGTCCTTTTTGTACATTTTTGGCAGATTGTATTCAGATTTAAAACATTTAAATATTTGGAATATACAAAATCTGCTTTTATATTGGACCACCCAGATTCATGACATGGGATGACAAACTATAAAAATAAGAAACCTGTAGGTGACATTGTACATTTTATGCAGTTGACTAACTGTTGGGTTTGGGTTTAAGAAGATCAGCAGGTAGAAAGAAAACAAAACACGTTAAAATTTAACATACCCAAAACTATGCAATAGATGTAATTATAAGAATGTAGTTTCCAGGAGAAAAATTCATATTCATTTTCTCTCTTTCTCTCTCCCTTTCTGTCTCTTCTCTTCCCCTTTCTCTAAATATATGGTTCAGAAAGGTACTTTTCAGAGCTGGAGGTTTATTAACAAAAAGTTTGTGCTTTCTTTTGTTTCCTCTTATAGGAATAATTCAGCAGAATGCAGACAGAAAAGTAGTAATTTAACTCATTTTAACTCTTTTTTGTCTATTCCATTCATAAATGTGGCAAGTCTCAAAACATTTATTTGAGAGAATCTAATCCTCTAGTAGTTGAATTCCCAACGCTCCTATTTTAGGACGTCATTCATGGCGTGGAGATTAAACCTTCATGTGTCCTTTACTATTTACAGAATTATTAAATGTAAGTTTTTCAATCATACTTATACCATTAACTGCTTGGATTTAATCTGTTAGTGCAAGATAACTTTGGCTCTCCCTTCCGTCCTCCTTTCCCTTATCTCGCCCCACGTGAGGACATTCTCCTGTGTGTGAAGCTGCTTTCCTTTCCTCGAAGGTGGGCCGAGCAAAGGAGAGTGACGCAAGAGTGGGCTGTGTCCTGGATGCTGCGAGCGCCTCTGCCTCCTTGAGAATGAGCCCATTAGCCGCACAAATTCGCAGCAGGCGGCTGGGGCGGCGGCTGGGGCAGCGGCTGCAGCAGCGGCGGACGCTCTGCATTACCCAGTCTTGCGTCCTCGGCAGGCGCCCGAAGCTGAGTGCGCATCCTCTACCGCACCCAAGCTTCGTCTGTCTCGTCAAGCTCTTCATGCTGCCCAACTAAAAGGAAAACATGGGCACAGGGGATTTTATCTGCATTTCCATGACTGGAGGGGCGCCCTGGGGGTTCAGATTGCAAGGTGGCAAGGAGCAGAAGCAGCCCTTACAAGTTGCAAAGGTAGGACCTGAACGAAGTGTCACGGCTCTGTGTCTACTATGTCTTCTTTTTTTACTCCACTCAGATTCGAAATCAGAGCAAAGCCTCTGGGTCTGGGCTCTGTGAGGGAGATGAAGTGGTTTCCATCAATGGCAACCCTTGTGCAGATCTCACCTACCCTGAAGTCATCAAGCTCATGGAAAGCATAACAGACTCTCTCCAAATGCTCATCAAAAGGTACAACAGATTTGCTGGAATATGTATTTTCTTTAAGTGTCTGGAATGATTTTTCTGTGTGCAGACCATCCAGTGGAATAAGTGAGGCTTTGATATCTGAAAATGAAAACAAAAACCTCGAGCATCTCACACATGGGGGTTATGTGGAAAGTACCACCCTGCAGATTCGACCGGCCACAAAGACCCAGTGCACAGAATTCTTCCTCGCCCCTGTCAAGACTGAAGTTCCCCTAGCTGAGAACCAAAGAAGTGGTCCCGACTGTGCAGGCAGCTTGAAAGAAGAAACAGGCCCGAGCTACCAAAGGGCTCCCCAAATGCCTGACTCCCAAAGAGGACGCGTGGCAGAAGAGCTGATCTTAAGGGAGAAGGTAGAAGCGGTACAGCCTGGGCCTGTGGTTGAGCTGCAACTGTCCCTTTCACAGGAGAGACATAAGGGCGCTAGTGGCCCTTTAGTGGCTCTCCCGGGAGCTGAAAAATCTAAGTCTCCTGACCCAGACCCTAACTTGTCACATGACAGGATTGTCCACATAAATTCGATCCCTACTAATGAGAAAGCAGACCCTTTCCTGAGGTCCAGCAAGATAATCCAGATCTCCAGTGGCAGAGAGTTGAGAGTGATCCAGGAAAGTGAAGCAGGAGATGCGGGACTGCCCCGGGTGGAAGTGATCCTCGACTGCTCTGACAGGCAGAAGACAGAAGGGTGCAGGCTTCAGGCAGGAAAGGAGTGTGTGGATTCTCCAGTGGAAGGAGGGCAGTCAGAAGCACCTCCTTCTCTGGTATCCTTTGCCGTCTCATCAGAAGGCACAGAGCAGGGAGAAGATCCACGCTCGGAAAAAGATCACAGCAGACCTCACAAGCACCGAGCGCGGCATGCACGTAAGTTCTGCCTGGGCTTTCAGAAGGGGCTTCAATATAATTTTTTTTTTTTTGCTTTCCCTAGGGCTCAGGAGGAGTGAAAGCCTGTCAGAAAAACAAGTGAAGGAAGCAAAATCTAAATGCAAAAGCATTGCCCTTCTTCTAACGGATGCTCCCAACCCCAACTCCAAGGGGGTGTTGATGTTTAAGAAGCGACGTCGGAGGGCCAGGAAATACACCCTAGTTAGCTACGGTACTGGCGAGCTTGAGCGAGAGGCGGACGAGGAGGAAGAAGGTGACAAGGAGGATACATGTGAAGTAGCATTTCTTGGTGCAAGCGAATCAGAGGTGGATGAAGAGTTATTGTCTGACGTTGACGACAACACACAAGTTGTGAACTTTGACTGGGATTCTGGACTGGTGGACATTGAAAAGAAACTGAACAGAGGGGACAAGATGGAGATGTTACCAGACACCACAGGCAAGGGAGCCCTCATGTTTGCCAAGAGGAGGGAGAGAATGGATCAGATCACAGCCCAAAAAGAAGAGGACAAGGTAGGTGGAACGCCAAGCAGAGAACAAGATGCTGCCCAGACCGATGGCCTGAGAACCACGACTTCTTACCAAAGAAAGGAGGAAGAGTCGGTAAGAACGCAGAGCTCTGTGAGCAAAAGCTACATCGAGGTGAGTCATGGTCTTGGCCATGTTCCCCAACAGAATGGCTTCAGTGGGACATCTGAGACAGCAAACATCCAGAGGATGGTCCCCATGAATAGAACGGCCAAACCCTTCCCAGGGTCTGTGAATCAGCCAGCTACCCCCTTCTCGCCAACCCGAAACATGACGAGTCCCATTGCTGACTTTCCTGCACCTCCACCTTACTCTGCAGTCACTCCTCCCCCTGACGCCTTCTCCAGAGGGGTTTCAAGTCCGATTGCTGGCCCAGCACAGCCCCCTCCATGGCCCCAGCCTGCCCCGTGGTCCCAGCCAGCCTTTTACGATTCGTCTGAGCGAATAGCTTCCCGAGATGAGAGGATCTCAGTGCCAGCAAAAAGAACAGGAATATTGCAGGAGGCCAAAAGGAGAAGCACGACAAAACCCATGTTTACTTTTAAAGAGCCCAAAGTAAGCCCAAATCCTGAACTCTTGTCACTCCTTCAAAATTCAGAAGGCAAACGGGGCACTGGAGCTGGAGGTGATTCCGGACCGGAAGAAGACTACCTCAGCTTGGGGGCAGAGGCTTGTAATTTCATGCAAAGCTCCTCTGCCAAACAAAAGACCCCTCCTCCTGTTGCTCCAAAACCTGCAGTCAAGTCCTCATCCTCCCAACCAGTAACTCCAGTTTCCCCAGTCTGGTCTCCAGGAGTGGCTCCCACCCAACCTCCTGCCTTCCCCACATCCAACCCATCAAAGGGCACCGTTGTCTCCTCCATCAAAATAGCCCAGCCTTCTTACCCTCCTGCCCGGCCTGCAAGTACTTTGAACGTGGCTGGTCCCTTCAAAGGACCACAAGCAGCAGTAGCCAGTCAGAATTACACACCCAAACCAACAGTTTCCACACCAACAGTCAATGCTGTTCAGCCTGGTGCAGTGGGACCATCCAATGAGCTTCCAGGAATGAGTGGGAGAGGAGCTCAGCTCTTTGCTAAAAGGCAGTCGAGAATGGAGAAGTATGTGGTCGATTCAGACACGGTGCAGGCCCACGCTGCTCGAGCTCAGTCTCCCACTCCATCTCTCCCGGCCAGTTGGAAGTACTCCTCCAATGTCCGAGCACCTCCTCCTGTGGCCTATAATCCTATCCACTCGCCGTCTTACCCACTGGCTGCTCTCAAGTCTCAGCCATCAGCTGCACAGCCCTCCAAAATGGGCAAGAAAAAGGGAAAGAAACCCCTCAATGCATTAGATGTCATGAAGCACCAACCGTATCAGCTCAATGCATCCTTGTTTACTTTCCAACCTCCAGATGCAAAGGATGGCCTCCCCCAGAAGTCATCAGTCAAGGTCAATTCAGCCCTGGCCATGAAGCAAGCTCTTCCTCCCCGGCCAGTGAATGCTGCCTCACCTACGAATGTGCAGGCTTCGTCAGTGTACTCGGTACCAGCCTATACCTCTCCTCCTTCCTTCTTTGCAGAGGCCTCCTCACCAGTCAGTGCATCCCCAGTGCCTGTGGGCATTCCCACCTCGCCAAAGCAAGAATCAGCCTCATCATCTTATTTTGTGGCACCAAGGCCAAAGTTCTCAGCCAAGAAAAGTGGTGTCACAATTCAGGTGTGGAAACCATCTGTTGTGGAAGAGTAATCTTGTAGCTGAAGCTGAGTGTCCACTTTGCTTGAAATGAATTGTTTGCAGTGTTTCTTGAGTCCCTGAGAATGCCTAGCAAAGTCCTCAACTTACTTAATTTCAGATATGTCACCTCCTAATCTGGGTCCAAGGAGTATAATATTTTTAATGAGTCAAAAATCCAACTCAGATTGACCTAAAATATATTTATCTTCTTTGCACACTTAAAAAATCCAGGAGCACCCCAAAATAGACATGTACCGTTATATTAAGTAAGCAGGAGACTTAGGATTTGTGCTGTAGCCACAAGAAAGACAGTGATCAGTGATATCAAACATCAGGAATCAGCCTTTATGTAACATAACAGCTGTCCTCCTATGGTGAAAGGTTCAAATGTAGTGAAGGTATAACCTATATTGACTGAGATTTCCCTTTTAGGTAGTGCCTTATCTCTATTACTAGTGTTAAAGGAATAAGGAATCTATGAAGGACAGGGAGCAGCTCTGGTCTGTCAATCTCAGCCACCTGTTTGATATCACAGAGAAGATACTCGGAGGATTGTTGGAATGTATATAGTTTAGTAAGAAGTGGGTAAGAAAGAGGGTCTTAATTACTGAGCACTTATTATGTATTAGGTTCTTTGCCAGATGTTTTTACATATATAAACTCATTTCAGAAAACTTATTTAAAGTAAATGGGGCCGGGTATGGTGGTTCATGCCTGGAATCCTAGCACTTTGGGAGGCTGAGGTAGGAGGACTGCTTGAGGCCGGGAGTTGGAGACCAGCCTGAGCAACATAGTGAGACCCTGTCTCAATAATAATAATAATAATAGTAATAATGAAGTAAATGGGATAAGGAAAGAAGGATAATTATCTTTAAAGGTTGATTCCCACCCTCCCTCCCCAGTTACTTAAGGAACTAAGTGAGTACATCTCCAGTTGCCCATGAAAGCATAAGTTTGTTTTCCTCAGCTGAGGCAAGTGGTAGAGTATACAGGATAACGAAGTAACATGTAAAAGGCAGGACGCACATAAAGGTGTACATGGCTATTGTTTCACCTGGAGAAACCACATGATTGGGACCTGAAGGTTTACTGACTGACTACAGGGGCTGATTGTGAAGCACGAGGAACCCCATGTGTGTGGAGACTGTAGGGTGAGAGCACACAATTATTAGCATCATTTCTGAGTGATCTCACAGATTTTTTTTCTTGTGTTTGCTTTGCTTTTTGACAACTGCTTCTCCCACGTTCCTTGCAATTCTATTCTCTCACCTTCACTTTACTATTTGTATTCGATGGACCAGGATAATTCAGGCAAGGTTACCTTGTAAACTTTAATTGGCCACACACCATGTTGTCACCCAGCTGGCTATGAAGTGAATAATGGTACTGAAAGTAAACCTGAAGACCTTTCTCAGATCTATTTTAAGTCTGAGTCTGACCAACCATGGAAAATATTCGACATGAATTAATGTAGAGAACTATAAAGCATTTATGACAGCTCCAAGAAAAATCATCTACTCTATGCAGGAGATATGTTTAGAGACCTCTCAGAAAAACTTGCCTGGTTTGAGGGTACACAGTACCATTTTAATCTTCTGAAAATATCTGTATTCCTGCTCTTTTTCTGCTGTCACTGTCAATCTGCTATATTTTTCACTATCCTATTAAAATATTACTGTCTCCTTTATCTGTTCAATGTCCATATTTTAAAAAAATCTTCCTTGTATGAGCTATTCTGATCTAAATAATTTCTCTGATATTTCTCTATATGGCTCCCACAACAATTTCATTGTTGTTAGCATATCTATTTCTCCATACATTGTAAAACTGTAATCCTTAGGTATTTCTAAAACATAAAGAGGAGAATTAAGTCAGCTGCAGAACAATGGGGCTGATTCTTCTGCTTTTTCTCTGGAAAATCTTTCATTGCTTTTGGTGGAAATTTACCTAGAGGTTACAACCACAGGATGTAGCTTGGTCTCTTATTTGCCTTTTTGGGAAACCAATTAAGATTAATACAGGATAAAGGAAAAAAGCAATCTATTCATTATATAACACAGTTGTTTGTATTACTTGTTCCCTGCAAAGGAAATCTGTTGAATGCTTGCATTTTGAATTCTTTTCTAATAGAACAACCAAAAAAGGCTTCTTATGGTGCAGCAGGAAAAAAGATCATTTTTATAGCTTTGCATTCTTAACATAGCATTTAAAGAGCGGCATGAATTAGAGGAAAGACATGGAACACACAGGTAGTCGGTTTGAGATCATCGGCTTAAAAGTATCCTAGGATGGTAATGACCCAGAAGTATTTCCAGTTGTCTAGTGGTGTGGTATGCAGGAATGAGAAGTGTTTTCTTTCCATTTCCTGTTGGACAGGTGGCAATCTTAGCAGAGCCACTATTTGGAGTTGATAACTAAAGATGCAAATAACATGACTATGCCTTCTGGTCATCCTAGGACTATTTGGAGTTCTCCAAAACCTTGTAAGAGGCATGTCAGGCATGCAGTAAAAGCATCTACAACTTCAGCTGGGCACTGGCAGCATAGGTCTCATCTTGGACCATACAGTCCCACTTTATAGAAGAGGGTGGAAGTTCTCCAAAACAATATCCACAACAAAGTCTGACCTCACTCTGAGGGAGATGGGAAGTGGGAGGAAGAAGGACTAACCAGCTCCCTGGAGTAAGAGGAATTTGCTTTCCCTGTCTGCCCACCAGGGGCTATATGTGCCACCTTTCAGGTTGGGGCCAAGGAAGTGATGTCAGTGTGACAGAAGGGAGAGTTAGACCTCCAGACGTCAGCCTCCCTCCCATGGGGTACATTTTCAATCTGAGTGTTGTTGCCTTAGCTGTGTTGGTATTAGCTTGATTGGTTGGTCCGCTGGTTATGAGGTGTAGGGAGGCAGTTTTTGTTTAGTTTTTAGGACTTTGCCTCTTCCTTTGTCCTTAGCATAATTTCTAGGCAGAGCATCCACGAAGTCGGTTTTCATTGCCAGCTCAAGAGCGACAATCATTTACGAGTTCCTATGTTATGTTAGGTGCCTTATGTATATTATCCCAAATCCACTGCATGGTTTAAATACAGGCACTGGAATATAAATGAAAAAGGTCATTACAGTCACTGACTTTCTGCAGGACCTTAAACATTTCTCTTTCCACAAGTTTCCCCTTAATCATGTGTCAAACCTCTCTTCCTGACGGGAATGTTGTGCTATAATGAATCTGCATAACGCTTGGGATTCTAGGAGGAAGGAAGGTTCCATGGACATGTAAGTACAGCATATTCCCCTCAGTCTTCTAGGAGGGCAGAGTGAATCCCAGAACTGGTAAGATTGGGAATCTGAGCATTGCCACTTTAATCTTAGAATATTTATCATTTTGACACATCCTGTTTTTTAGAGAGGAAAACAAACACAGTTTCTGCATTGGTAGTGTAAAGCATACCTTGTTAGGAACGTGTTTTGTAAGACACATTTGGGTTGTCACTCTAGAGCATGTCAAACTTTGTACTTCAAAATATATTTAGTATGATTGTTAGTGGTAACATATATCAAGGCTTTGAATTAACTGTTTTATTTAATTTTCACAAGAAGCACTTATTTTAGCCATAGGAAAACCAATCTGAGCTACAAATAGTTCTTTAAAATAAGCCCAGGTTATTTAGCTATTCTAGAAAGTGCCGACTTCTTTCAAGAAGCAGGCATTGTAGGACAGCTGAGAATTATCACATAGCCTAAATTCTAGCCTGGCAGCAAGAGTCACATCTGAGATGTCCAAAAAAAAAAAAAAAACACCTGATCTACATTGAAAGGGGGTAGACTAACGTATGTGAGACCATTTTCCTATTTGCAGTTACAAGGTTAAAGAACTTTGAAGGTCATTCGGCTGCTAAGAGGCATGTCGAACACTCTGTGTGGCTCTTTCACAGTAAACCCTCCTAAGAGCAGAAGACACATGGCTGTTAGTGTCTGCGTTTAGATTTAATTTCTCAAATAAAGGCCCTTGGCTGCGTATCATTTCATCCAGTTATAAACTAGGGCTCCTGCAAGCACCCCCATTCTAAGGGTGAATTATTGAAATCAGTTGCTATTTGATGAGTCACAACTGGCCCAGCAGGCAGGGCATTTGAAGTCATGGTCATCAAAAAGAAATGATTGTTTTTTGAAAAGCTAAATGCTTAAAATGCTTCTAGAGGGAAGTCGTGGGGCGTGTGCTCATTCTCTTTAAAATCAGGGTTGTTGAGTTTGTTTTTAAACATTTTTATAAGTTCATGAGAAAAAATATATAAATTCTAAGAACCAACACTGTATTCCCAGAAACATGACCCTCGCTGGTCTTGGGTCCACATATCATTGGACTCTGGGGGACACAAAGATGCCTGTGACACTTTGGTGTTGCCGAGTTAGTCAACAATTATTCTGGGAAAAAGCAGAATTGAATTCTTCTCTAGATGTCCTACCAGGGTTGGCCAAGGGCCACAAAGCAGGCTAATAAATTCCCACAGGATCCAGACACCAGGCAAAATTGCTCTAAGAAGCCAGTTACTGTCATCCCTCTATGGTTCTAGAAAAAATAGTACAAAAATGACAGGTCATCCTATGAGCGTCATGCCAATGAAACCCCATCTTCTGGAGAAGCCCTTGAATCAGAATTATCTTTTTTCTTGATGTCGTCAGATGCAGCCAGTTTCTTAATTTTTTTAAAAACTGTATGTTTCTGTGGTATGTATATTTGTACACCTAACTACCTGGCACTTGGAAATCACAGCACTACTCAGAGGCAATTGAATAAAGAGAAATTTAATTTTAAATATCAAGTCCTGTCAAACATTTCTCAAACTTCTGATTTTATCAAAGGTTTGCCAGCCAATAAAGTGCATCCCAAGTATACAGGGGAGAAAGCTAGACTCCTACAGGGTCCTAGAGTTTAAGTAATTTTTTTGTTATTAATATAGGTAATAATTTTTCTAATTTTTATTTTTTGGTTCCAAATGTAAAGCTCCTTGTGTTTACCTCTGTTTATGTCATTCTTGACATGTTTATCTAAATTATGTGTGCTCTGTGACAGGTGAAATGTAAATCTGGGATCCATAGTCAAGATATCATAAGGACCTACTTCCCAGCCTACCTTTCTTCCTCTACCTGATAATGATAATACTCAAAATAACAACATTCAAAGGAAACACAAAGAAATCCTGCTTTCACATCTCCTATTTCTTGGGCTCCTTAATAACTACTGATGGTTTGTTCATGAAAAAAAATTTTTAAATCAAAAGATTGTACTTGGCCCTGAGTTGAAAAAATTTCAAAAATCAAAAGTTTGTACTTGGCCCTGAGTTGAAAAAAAAAATTCACATTCTAAGAATAAACAGAAAAATGTTCTTCTTGGAAGTAAATAACAAAAGCCATAGTGTTTTCATTTGTCTTTTCTTCAGGATACACGGTAGAAGTCAGAGAATCTTTGATACTTTTATTTGGTGCAATAATCAAGGCCATGCAACAACCCAAAATCAAGCATTTTGGTTCAAGTCAGGATGACATGAGTGGGGACAGAAGCTGTGGCAGTCATTCAAATAATCTCATGGGTCCTGAGGAAAAGACAGGAGTTAATGTATTAAGTTTCTACTATATGCAGGAACTGTGTTAAATATTTTACATAAGTTTTGATAATAGCTAACATTAGCTGAGCACAAAATTTGGGCCCTGATTTGTGCTGAGTATCTTTCACAGATTACTGCTTTTAATCAGCAGTCCTTGTGAGCTAGGTATGATCATTATCCCCATTTTATAGATTACAGATGAGATTCTGAGGCACAAAGAGGCTAAGTAACTTGCCAAAGATCATACGATGTTAAGTAATGGCCCCTGGATTCAGTCTGCAGCCTGAATTCTTAACCAATTATACTGTGATTTCATTATTCTTCAGAATTACACTAAAAAGAAGGTATTATTCCCATTTTACAGATGAGGTATCTAAGCTCAGAGAAGCTAAACAACTTGTGCAACAATCACTAAGCTTATAAGCAGTGGATTAGGGTTAGATTTAGATATTTGTCTGGCATCCAAACCTGTGCTCTCCCTACAGTACCACATGGTTTCCACAGTCTCATCAGACCCCGGAATTTCACTCCCTGAGACTGCTTAATTGTGAATTTCCCAAACTGATTCACCAAGAGCCTACTGTCTCTGCTTTGTAGATAGCTTTGACCACATTCAATGACATTAGGAAAGACTCCATTTCCCAAGATGGCTCAGAAAATCAGATGCTATGACGCATGTTGAAAGTGAAAACCCATCTCTGAGAAAGAAGCATCTGTTTTATTAGTAAAAAAAAAAAATGAAATTTACAGCAATGTTGTGTGACTTCTCAAAATTCTTTCATTTTCTTATTTCAGAATGAATAGTGTTGTTCGTTGGCTGGGAATGGGGAAGAATGTGATTTTTAAAAATAAAGCATAATCAAACTCTGCATAAAAGGAAGTGCTCCCTTTGGCTTTCTGCCATTTTAACTAAATGTAACTCAGGGAACTTTCTTATTAAGTAGTGAATCAGCACCTAGCATGGCTTGCTACTAAACCAATAATAACTTAAGGCATTTCAACAAGAATAATTCTAAACAGAATAACGCTGAGGGAGTCACAAGTTTTCAGTATTTCAGACTACACTCTGAAAAAGAGTTACCCCTGGAATCTTAGAGTGTCACGGTGCCAATCCCAGTCAGGACAGCAGTCAAGTGCATGAGGCAGCAAACCCTTCCCACCTCAAAGATTCCTCAGTGGAAGATTTCTCAACAATTATTTCTGTCAAAGGCTTCCCAGCAAGGACACTTTTAAACCTTACATTTTTTCCAGTGGTTTTTTTTTTTTCCTTTTATATATCATTGTTATTTTGAAAACATCTCCTGAGGAACTAGTGTGATAGATTCTAAACATGGGTTTGGAACAGTCCCATCACCAACTTCAAAAAAAGAAGATGTGAGCTTCTAGGTTAATTGTAAAAACTCATTACATTTGCAGAGCTTTATTGACTTAATTTAAAATCATAGAACCACTAATAAGGTAACAATTATGGGGGCTTAAGATGTGCTAGGTACCACTCTAAGCACTTTTTTGGTCACCACAAAATGATGAAAGTATGATGTAGGTACTATTATCATCCCACTTTAAGATGAGAAAATTGAGGTAAAGAAAACTTAAGGAACTTGTGTAACATGGTAGGGCTAAGCCTCGGGACCCAACAGTCAAACTCTATGGCCATCATCTAATCACAAGGCTATACTACCTCCCCTGATTGCAAGAAGACTCAGGTCACAGGTAAAAGGAACTGCTCATCAGAAGTGATGAGTTTTACATGTCTCAGAGATAACTCCAAAGTTACACTAAACCTTCTAAATCAAAATAAGAAATAGTGCAACATCTTAGAGTTTGGTAGCTCCAAGCAATAGACATTTTTAAACAGGGTGCATGGGGAAAAGCTGTAGTTTTTATCTCCATCAGCCTATTTGCTTATTACAACTCAATAATGGCGAAGGGAAGCTCAACATTTTGCTGGTTTCTGTTGAACAAATTCCCACAGTGCACTAGACCACACGCCTCAAACACCTACCGCTTCCAGCCAACCAGCATCACATATTACCAGAGTTATGGTAATTTATACCTGGCAAATAAAGGAAGAACAGAATAGTGATGAGAGAAACCCTCAAATTTCAGTAACAATAATGCAGAGAATAAGGTTCCTTCCAATTTTTAAATTAAAAAGAAGACAAGACTTTTTTTTAATTTAGGAAAAGCAAAAGGTAATCATGTCTTAAATGAACTTCACATACTATTAGATGAGATAAGGTGTGTAAACCTTGAGCCCACAAGAAGTACATTGGTAGTGATTAAGAGTGTGGGCTCTAGGGCCGCGCTGCCTGCCTCTGAGTCCCAGGCCTGCCTCCTGCTGGTTGGGAGACTTTAAACAAAGGATTCAGTCGCCCTGTGCTTCAATACCTCAGCTGTGAAACGAAGACAATAATAGGTGTACCTCACAAGTTGTTATGAAGATTAAATGAAACAATATGCATTTTGTATATAAAACACTGCCTGGCACAGAGAAAGTATTCAACACATGTTAGCTATTATTATTCTTCTAAGGGGCACTCAATAAACAATAGCTACTATTTTAAAAACTTCCAATGAGGAAAACACAATTAAACAAGTTCTTTTGTGTTCTCTGTTAATATGAATCCCAGTTTGAGACCCACAACTAAAATAGGAAAAGTAGAAGGAGTGTCGCTATAAATTTCACATTGACACAAGAAATCTATTCCCAGGAGTCGTTGAGAGATCTTTGTTTCTTCTCTTTTTTCTTCTTACTGAAGTTTATATGTTTACATTCCTCTGTATTCAGCCTGTTTGTCCATTTTTTCCTGCTTTGTGTTCATCTATTGTGCCAGCATTCTTTTCGTGGTATACAAAGATGAGATCAGATTCAAAAAGACTGGTTCAATATTTTTATAAAATAACATCAGCTTTGAGCCTCTACTATAAAGACACTGTTTTCAGTTCAAAGTACCAATGTTAAATAGAATGAATGTAGTGGACTTAGTAATATGAAGAGAGCTCTTCTGGGGAAATGTTTGTAAACCAAACATATTCTCTAAACAGGATAGTTGGTATCCTGAGTAACCTGGTAGCATAGTTGAAGCTTAAATAGGCCTATTACACTGAAAGTGGAGCAGTTGGCAACCCTATCCCTGAGACTACCCCACTTCAGACCTGCAACAGTTGGGCTGACCTAGGAGGGCGCAGCTCACAGCTGTCCTTATCCCTCCTTTCCACACTGTCCTAGGACAAAGGGTCAGCAACCTGGCCTTTTTAGAGTAATTGATCCCCTTGCCTGAGAGGCATGATCACTTTCCAAAAACAGAAAGAGTGAAACCTCGGCCTGAACAGAGCAAACTCCCAGCTCAGGGCAAGTGATGAAAAACAATTCTAAGAAGCTGAGCCACTGACATAGGGAGGAACTTAATATTCCAGCTGCCTTTCAAACCCAGGGAATTTTTGTGGGTTTTCTGGTACTTCTAGAATCCTTCTGAGTCAGAAGCAGAAGTCAAGACTCATCTTGAAGATAAAAAATCAAAACAAGCTGAGATTCTGAAAATGTTATCTGAATCCAGAATAGCTTTTGTTTCAAATGCAATTGAATTGATTTAGTCTTGCTTTCCTTTTGTGCCATTTAATTACATTTAAAAATAAAGCAAAACTAGGCCTCTTACTGTACTAAAAACCCCTTTGTTCTTTTTTCACCTAGCATATCTAACACTGATAAAGAAATGTTCACAAAACCATTTTCTAGAGCTAAGAATCTCTAAGGAATTGGTTGAACTAATATAATGTACTAATTTAAGGTTTCATTGCAATCCTTCCACAATTAGATCTTTGGTTTGGAGTTTTTTTTTTAATTCACACTCAGAGTCTGTTGGTTGTGGTTGGATTACTTATTACTGTTTAACAAATGGTGCAGATCATAATTCTTCACGTAAGTCCAATATGGGCTAGATTTTGAATTCTGCATTATGAAATACTCACTGAAATGTCACAACTCATTGTGGGTGGTATTACTGAAATAAACAGCAACACTAAATATATTACTTAGAACTTTTAATTTTAATTTTACATTGAATGAACTAATATGATTTCCTTTATATACAGCACTTTAGTATGAGCAAACTATTCCCTTCGTAGTGTAACATATAGCTTTCCACTTTTTGTTCCTAGTGTAAAATTAAGATTTCCCCACCTTAGAGATAGCCCCACCTTAGAGATTCTGATTTACTAGGTTTGGGTGGGACCTAGGAATTTGTTTTTGTAACATACAACCCAGGTGATTCTGATGCTAATGGGCTGTGAACTACACTTTGAATAACACTTTTCTAACATGCAAACCACTTAAATCAACTTTATTCTTTAAAACCCATAAATAGTTTTCCTGTTTATCCAGTCAGGGACAGCCAGACTTGTAAACTGCACCTGCTTCCACAGTCTTAGTGCCCCGTCTAAAAGGAACAGGCAGGCGCTGAAGCACTCATCTTGCCGATTTTATTTCAAACGTCCAGGAGATGGCAGCAAACTCTCCTTCCCTCTCAGTGCTTCACAGGCAGCCATTCTAAAGCTCGTTGCATTACAATTTGCTTTGAATATTCTTTTTTTAAAAAAGACAAAAGACTAAAGGGGGCCTTGAGACGTGATTTTTATCTGACCCCCTGCTTCTAATCAAGAATGAGTATAAATATTTCTAGGGATAGAATAGAATGATACAATTTTATTATCTAGAAAAGAGATTGAATTTCCTTGGCTATTTTTTCTTATCTCTGGGGAAAAAGATTGTATGACTTCCCTTGGCTGTTGGGCCCTAGACTCTGTTATCTCCAAATCCAAAATATTCTTACTAATAACTAGCTTAAATCTATCTGGCAGTAATCTAAACATTCTTATTTTGGGATCTAGGCTAATGGAAAATTTTGAAGCACTTTGAATGCTTATTAGCTTTTTAAAATGAAAATAAATACGATTATAAAATTTTCAAAAGAAAAAGGAAGTTCATGCACTTTATGCATCATAGGGAAAGAGCCCAATATTTTTGTTTAACTTTAACATTAATCTTGGCAAATAGAGTAGTATGTCAACAAAATGCAAAATCAGTCAGAGGCTGCTTATATGTTACAAGAGTGTACGGAACAAAGAAACAGGCAGACCCACTTGGTGACGGCTTTGATCCTAACAAGCACATTGTTTTCAAAACTTTGAGGCACTAAAGTTTATTTCTAAAACAGAAAAGATGGTGACGTGTTGGAAGTTCTGTGATGTGAAATATATGTTTGTACATTTACCAGTGGGAGGAGAAAAGACTAATGGGAGAGCTGGATATTATAAATGATGGGTTAATGCTGGAGCCTAGGTCACTGCACAGGTTTGATGCCATGTGGTCAATGAATGACTGATCTGTTCATTGTATTTTGTTTGTTTGGTTGGTTGTTTTTTTTCTTTTGTTTTTGTTTTGTTTTGTTTTGTTTTTAGACAGAGTCTCGCTCTGTCGCCCAGGCTAGAGTGCAGTGGCACCATCTCGGCTTACTGCCATGTTTTTTTTTGTTTTGTTTTTTGTTTTTGTTTTGGATAATTGCTTAAGAATTTAGACACACATACTACTAAAGGATCTCTCTTTTCCTCTCTTTCTCTCAAATGTGTATTGATGAGGGCCTATCCATTTTAGTCTCCCCAGAAGTTACTTTTTATCTTAGGCTAAGATTACATATCCATAGCAGTTAAGAGGGCTGATGTAGTATTTTAGCTAATTCATAATATTTTTGTAAATTCATCAATGCATTTGCATGAATTAATACTAAAAGTGAAAAAATTGTTTAACAATTGTAATAGTCAATAAATACCTAACATCAAATCAAAATGAAGGCAAACTTTGGGATGGGGAGAAGTCAGGAGAATACTAAAGAATGAGATCCTTTTAATAAATGTGTGGTCTACATGGCAAAATTTGCTGTAGTATTAACATACAATGTTATCTCAAGACAATTATACATTGCAGCTTCATGAATGCATTAAGAAAGCTATGCCGGCCAGGCGCAGTGGCTCACGCCTGTAATCCCAGCACTTTGGGAAGCTGAGGTGGGTGGATCACTTGAGGTCAGGAGTTTAAGACCAGCCTGGTCGACATGGTGAAACCCCACCTCTATTAAAAACACAAAAATTAGCTGGGCGTGGTGGCACATGCCTGTAATCCCAGGTACCCGGCAGGGTGAGGCAGGAGAATTACTTGAACCTGGGGAGCAGAGGTTGCAGTGAGCCCATATCGTACTGCTGCAGTCCAGCCTGGGTGACAGAGACAGACTCCGTCTCAAAAAAAAAAAAAAAAAAAAAAAAAAAGCTATGCAAATAAAAACCAGCTGTAATAGCAGCTATAGCCATGGGCAAAATTAAGTATTTGATCTCTAATTTCGTAT